CTTGGATTTCCAATAGCCAGCCCTTTCTCATTCCTCAGGGGTCTCAGCTTAAATGTTACCTCCTGAGATTCCTTCCTTAATCATCTAATACGAAGAAGTCCCCACATCCAGTTATTCTCTTACCTCAGCATCCTGTTTATGTTCTTCTTAGCATCAGACTCGGGCTTTTTCCTGTTTATTACCTACTTCGTTTTCCTGAAAGATCCATGTGCCGGTACCATGTGTTGTTCCTACTGTTTCTCCAATGTCTAGTAGATTTGGCACATACTGATGTGCAATTAATACGTGAATGAAGAACCATTGACAGACGATTAGTCAAAAGCTCTTGCAAAGCCCTTTGATAGGTTATCGGTGGAGAGTAGGGAGCACAAACCTGGGGTCCCATTCTAGCTTGACCACTTCTCGGCTGTGCACAAACTAGTCTAGCTCTCCTGAGCCTCAGTTACCTATTTTGCAAATTAGGGATGGGAACATCCATACCTCACGACGCCAAACGGCTACCTTGTAAAGACGAAAGGAGGAAATGCAGGAAATAACTCCACGTAAGGTTAATGCTCCGTAAACAGAGCTGCTACTGCTATTATATATTCTATACAATCCTGCGCCCTTAACGGCAGGACCCTTTCAGTGCTTCAGTCCTGTCTTCTCTCTCCTGGGTTGACCTCCACAGATCCTCTCAGAAGAGCGTTTTCCAGGCGTGAATCTCCGCAGAGTGGAGATAAAGGCTGAGGCCCCAACGCACGCGCACTCACGCGAGTCCGGGCCTATGACGTCATTAGCGCAGCGCCATCGCCGCGGAAGGCCCAGGGGCCTGTCCTGTATGCGGCGTGTCTTAGGGAGGCCCAGGCGGACGCCTGCAAGTCGGGTGCGCGGTTCGGGGGCGGCTCGGAAACCCCAGCGGAAGGCAGCAAGGGGCGCGTGGGGCCGTGGAGTCACGAAGCTGGGCGGCAGGAGGGGCGGCCTGGAGCTCCCGCGGGGCACAGCGCGTGCGTGAGGGCGGCCGGCGGGGCTGCCCGGCGCGGGTGTCCCGGCGATGTGTGGCGCTGAGGCGGCGGCGGGAGCAGCGGCGCCGAGCTCTGCTTCGGCTTCGGCTTCGGCTTCGCGGCGGTGCAGGCGGCGGAGGCGGAGGCGCAGGCTCTTCTTTAGGACCTGGCGAGCCCAGGTCTAAGCGGCGGCCCCGCGAGGCCCTTGCACGGCGCCCCGGGTCGAGGCCCTCCCCGCCTCGCCCTACCCCAGGAGCCTGCCTCCCCAGCTGGGGATGAGGCTAGGAGGCGGCCGCGTGGGGCCCAGCACAAAGACCTGTCCCCAGGGGCCGCCGCCTCCGCCGCTGCTGCTGCCGCCAGCCTAGAGCCGCCCGCCGAAGCAGAGCCGGCGCCGGGGTCCTCATCCCCACCGGTCCCGAGGGGCGGCTGCTGCCCGTCGCCACGAGGCCCAGGGGCCCGAGTGCCGAGCCCTTTGCTCCCTCGGCCGCGCGGGGACAGGGCTGCTGAGCAGCCTCCGCCTCTCCCGGCTGTGGGGGCCCCACTGAGTATGTCGGAGGAGAGCGACATGGACAAAGCCATCAAGGTAAGGGGGAGGTGCCCCCTCTTCCCCCGCGTTCTCTGTCCTCTCCCTTTTTTTATATTAATAGGAAACTTCCATTTTAGAAGAATACAGTATCAATTGGACTCAGAAGCTGGGAGCTGGAATTAGTGGTCCAGTTAGGTAAGAGATCCATATGAGAAACTATGGCAAATATCTCTGATTGATTTTTTTTCTCCAAATCTAGAGTCTGTGTAAAGAAATCTACTCAAGAACGGTTTGCGCTGAAAATTCTTCTTGATCGTCCAAAAGCTAGAAATGAGGTATGCTTTATTGCCTCGACTTAATTAAATAGCCTATTGATACATTTCCTCTGTTCTCTTTAAGGTACGTCTGCACATGATGTGTGCCACACACCCAAACATAGTTCAGATTATTGAAGTGTTTGCTAACAGTGTCCAGTTTCCCCATGAGTCCAGCCCTAGGTAAGACTACACAGTGTCATCATCAAATGCCCTTAACTTAACAAAATCAAATGCTTTCAAACAGGGCCCGACTCTTAATTGTAATGGAGATGATGGAAGGGGGAGAGCTATTTCACAGAATCAGCCAGCACCGGCACTTTACAGAGAAGCAAGCCAGCCAAGTAACAAAGCAGGCAAGTTAACCCCAGGTACCAATCAAACTGCCAGAAGCGACTGTTTCATTGTGTCTTTTTTCAGATAGCTTTGGCTCTGCGGCACTGTCACTTGTTAAACATTGCGCACAGAGACCTCAAGCCTGAAAATCTGCTTTTTAAGGATAACTCTTTGGTGAGAAGACTGTTTTTCTGCATTTTAGTGCTGGAGCAGTGACTCCTTTTTTTTTTAATTTCAGGATGCCCCAGTGAAGTTGTGTGACTTTGGATTTGCCAAGATTGACCAAGGTGACTTGATGACACCCCAGTTCACCCCTTATTATGTAGCACCCCAGGTAAGCATGTGCGGTTTCTGTCCTAAGATCTGTAAATGGTCCCCTTTGGTCTGACTCTTGACAGGTACTGGAGGCGCAAAGAAGGCATCAGAAGGAGAAATCTGGCATCATACCTACCTCACCGACGCCCTACACTTACAACAAGGTACAGGAAGAGATATTTCTCTTCATTTGACACTGTGAGTGACCATTTTCTTTTTTGCTTTCAGAGCTGTGACTTGTGGTCCCTAGGGGTGATTATCTATGTGATGCTGTGCGGATACCCTCCTTTTTACTCCAAACACCACAGCCGGACTATCCCAAAGGATATGCGAAGAAAGATCATGACAGGCAGTTTTGAGTTCCCAGAGGAAGAGTGGAGTCAGATCTCAGAGATGGCCAAAGATGTTGTGAGGAAGTGAGTTCACGGGCTGCTGGGCATGGAGGCCAGCATGGCAGCCCTGTTGGCGTTTTCTCCACAGGCTCCTGAAGGTCAAACCGGAGGAGAGACTCACCATCGAGGGAGTGCTGGACCACCCCTGGCTCAATTCCACCGAGGCCCTGGATAATGTGCTGCCTTCTGCTCAGCTGATGATGGACAAGGTTTTGAATGATGTTTACTTTGTTGGCTGAAATATGAAAAACTGACGGCAGTGTTTGCATTCAGGCAGTGGTTGCAGGAATCCAGCAGGCTCACGCGGAACAGTTGGCCAACATGAGAATCCAGGATCTGAAAGTCAGCCTCAAACCCCTGCACTCAGTGAACAACCCCATTCTGCGGAAGAGGAAGTTACTTGGGTAACTGAGCTTATTTCTTCGATTCTTCTTCAGTTGTCATTACCCCTCCCTCAAACTCTTAAAGCACCAAGCCAAAGGACAGTGTCTATATCCACGACCATGAGAATGGAGCCGAGGATTCCAATGTTGCCTTGGAAAAACTCCGAGATGTGATTGCTCAGTGTATTCTCCCCCAGGCTGGTAAAGGTCACACCATTTACTAATCCTCTGTGTGTCTGAAATGCAAATTCCTCTTCATCCTTACCAATAGGAGAGAATGAAGATGAGAAACTGAATGAAGTAATGCAGGAGGCTTGGAAGTATAACCGGGAATGCAAACTCCTAAGAGATACTCTGCAGAGCTTCAGCTGGAATGGTAGGAGCCTTCATCAACTCCCTTCCCCAGGAGAGGACTGACCTTGTTCTTTTTTTGCTTTCAGGTCGTGGATTCACAGATAAAGTAGATCGACTAAAACTGGCAGAAATTGTGAAGCAGGTGATAGAAGAGCAAACCACGTCCCACGAATCCCAATAATGACAGCTTCAGACTTTGTTTTTTTAACAATTTGAAAAATTATTCTTTAATGTATAAAGTAATTTTATGTAAATTAATAAATCATAATTTCATTTCCACATTGATTAAAGCTGCTGTATAGATTTAGGGTGCAGGACTTAATAATAGTATAGTTATTGTTTGTTTTTAAGAAAAGCTCAGTTCTAGAGACATACTATTACTTTAGGACTGTGTAGTTGTATATTTGTAAGATGACAGATGATGCTGTCAAGCAATATTGTTTTATTTGTAATAAAATATACAAAAATCACTTGCCAGCAGTAGAAAAAGGACCGACTATACCGACCTTTCTGATTAGTAAACAGTTGAATCAAGGACTCTGGATTCTGGTTTCAATTGCCCTGTGTGTTTATTTTCCACACCATTGCTAGATTAGCTCTACTGCCAAGACATTTTTGTGGCTGTCATTGCAGACTGCTTGCTGGAACTCACAGGAGGCACACTTGAGCTTGGGGAGCCAACTTCCATGATGGAAGAAGAGGGAGGTGAGCCCTCATTTCTCCTGCCCCCTAATTCCCAAGAGAAAAGCAGGAACATTTCCTTTTTGTCATATCTGTTAAAAGGGTACTGGTGTGTTTCTTAAATCTAACAGGGTTTTCTTTTGGGTTTATTCTTTTTTTTTTTTTTTTTTTGAGACAGAGTCTTGCTGTTGTAGTGGAGGCTGGAGTACAGTGGCACTATCTCCGCTCACTGCAACCTCCGCCTCCCAGGTTCCAGTGATCCTCCCACATCAGCCTCCCAAGTAGCTGGGATTACAGGTGCCCGCCACCACGCCTGGCTAATTTTTGTATTTTTAGTAGAGACAGGGTTTCACCACGTTGGCCAGGCTGGTCTTGAACTCCTGACCTCAGGTGATACGTCTGCCTTGGCCTCCCAAAGTGCTGGGATTACAGGCGTGAGCCACTGTGCCCGGCCTTGGGTTTATTCTTTCTTTATATGTTTGTTTGTTTGTTTGTTTTGAGATGGAGTCTTGCTCTTATCACCCAGGGTGGAGTGCAGTGGCACGATCTCGGCTCACTGCAACCTCTGTCTCCCAGGTTCAAGTGATTCTCCTGCCTCAGCCTCCCAAGTAGTTGGGATTACAGGCACCCGCCACCATGCCCGGCTAATTTTTGTATTTTTAGTAGAGACAGGGTTTCACCATGTTGGCCAGGCTGGTCTCGAACTCCTGACCATCCACCTCAGCCTCTCAAAGTACTGGGATTACAGGCATGAGCCACCAAGCCTGGCCTATTCTTTATATGTTTAACCGGAGCTTCCCTTTCCCCTTCCAGGAGGTCCTGCTTTGTCCTTTCCCCTTCCCTGCAGCCTTCACCAGCTCCATTACTCCTTATTTCTGTTCCCTGTTCCTCTGGTCCTGTTTTTGGAATAACTTGTCCGAGAAATTTACATATAATTAATTGAAGTGGGACTATTGGATTATCATGTAAGATGATCCAGTTTTGGTTTTTTTTTTTATAAGGCTGCCCTGTTTCTCTGTAATATGTCTGTCTGGGTTTTGTGTTGGCATCCTCTGGGCTGCATTTATCTTGTTTATTACCCTTCATTTTCAGGAAGCATGGTTTTGGCCCCGAGAGCAGCTGTTTGAAGGAAAAATAAGGCTAGGTCCTTTTTTAGTTTTCTGTTGTGAGTATGGGTTTCCATAACAAACCAATTTTCGTGTATATGTGTGTGTGTGTGTGTGTGTGTGTGAAGCAGTTTTTGGTGGGTACTTACGTTGGTACATAGAAAAGCTGGCAGGTAGACTCCAGCTCGCAGAGCAGAGGGAGAGGATAGTCATCTGTTATTCAATTTTTTCTCATCTCATTCTCTTCGATCAAAATTGATCTCACCAGCAACTTATTTTCTAACTCCTCCACTGTGCTGAGTAATTCCTCCACCCTGAATCTTCAGGGTGACATTTGGTTAGTATGCCCTGTATGTGTGTGACTGCCTGTGGGAATAGATGATAAAAAACAAGTGTCTTAAGAATTACCTTATTACATTGCTTCCTTTTTTTTTTTTTTTTTTTTTTGAGATGGATTCTTGCTCTGTCGCCCAGGCTGGAGTGCAGTGGCGCGATCTTGGCTCACTGCAAGCTCTGCCTCCCAGGTTCACACCATTCTCCTACCTCAGCCTCCTGAGTAGCTGGGACTATACAGGTGCCCGCCACCGCGCCCGGCTAATTTCTTTTTGTATTTTTAGTAGAGACAGGGTTTCACCGTGTTAGCCAGGATGGTCTTGATCTCCTGACCTCGTGATCCGCCCACCTCAGCCTCCAAAAGTGCTGGGATTACAGGTGTGAGCCACTGCACCCAGCCTACATTGGTTCCTTTTTATCTTGGAGAATTTAATTGAAAGATATTTTTTGAGATAAAGTTCACTAATCTTAGGTGACTGATAACTGTTATAAATGGATTTCCTGTAAGGAGAATATGTCTCCCCCCCACCCCCCACCCTGCTGCCACCAAGACAGAGTCTCGCTCTGTCCCCCAGGCTGGAGTGCAGTGGCTTGCTCTTGGCTCACTGCAACCTCTGCCTCCCAGGTTCAAGCGATTCTCGTGCCTCAGACTTCCAAGTAGCTGGGACTACAGGCACACACCACCACGCCCAGCTAATTTTTGTGTTTTTAGTAGAGACGGGGTTTCATCATATTGGCCAGGCTGGTCTCAAACTCCTGACCTCGTGATCCGCCCACCTCGGCCTCCCAAAGTGCTGGGATTACAGGCGTGAGCCACCGTGCGCGACCTGAATACTTTTCATGATGGCAAAATCTCACCGGCAACAGAAGAAAAACCAATGTTTTTAAATTTACTGACCAGAAAACTTGACTGAGAGTTGAATTAAGTGCCTGTTGTTGTGTTTTTCAGTGAAATGCAAATCTTACAGATCACTTCTTACAGTTAGGAATACTGCACTTGTTTGTGTAATATTAGAACAACTGTAGTTTTCCTATCTTAGGGCAGAGGTTCAGTATTCCATGGGGAGAAAAAAACAGTAATTATCTTTGTTACTCTTCTTCTTTAGAGGAATATTCTAGCATATCCATTATATCCATAACTTCTTAAATTTGTGACTTGGGTGTCTTCTAAAAAGGCTCAGGATGATTATTTTTTCCTTCAGTGTATGCTGAATTTTAGGTGCGATGGAAAAGGTATCCAAAGTGATACTCCCTTTGACTCTGAGCATCAGTTGCCCGTGTTTCAGTCACTTCAAGCTGAATTCATGCCCTCAATGTAAGTGCTGTGTCCAGACACATCCAAATGAGCACCAAGCTGGAAGTTTGTGAACACTCTGGAGGATGCCCCAGCTGTTGTAATGCAACAGCATACCTTGAAAAAAAACAGTAGCTCCCAAGGGACTCAGCATGGCTTGGTCTTCGAAGTGGAGTTTTGTTTGTGTATTCCTAGTCCAGCAGTAAATTCTGCTTTAACATAACTGTCAGGTTTGCTACTCGAAATTTGCACATAACTGGAAGTGAAACGATATCTTTCTCATATTTTTTGGCCTAACAAACACCTATACCTGTGGAAACATAACACTGTAAATATAATTCTTATAAAGCAGCAGGTTATGCTCTCCTGTTTGCCTACATGATTTATTAACCTTCTGCTTACTAAAGCCATTACTGGTCAATCAGATACTTTTAGACTTTACCACAGTTATAAAAGTCAGCTTGATGTAGTAAAAAAACTTGTCTCTCTCTGACTAATATGTATGAATATAGGAGAATCCCAGTCTGAATTTACTGTTTGAAACATAGATGAGGCTCAGCGTGGTGGCTCATGCCTTTAGTAATCCCAGCACTTTGGGAAGCTGAGGCGGGCAGATCACCTTAGGTCAAGAGTTCAAGACCAGCTTGGCCAACATGGTGAAATGCCGTCTCTACTAAAAATACAAAAATTAGCCAGGCATGGTGGCACATGCCTGTAATCCCAGCTGCTCGGGAGGCTGAGGCAGGAGAATTGCTTGAACCTGGGAGGCAGAGGTTGCAGTGAGTGGAGATCGCACCATTGCACTCCAGCCTGGGTGACAGAGCAAAACTCCGTCTCAGAAATAAAAAAGAGACGTGATCCTGCTATGTTGCCCAAGTTAGACTCAAGCTCCTGGGCTCAAGCAATCCTCCTGCCTCAGCCTTCTAAGTAGCTGGGACTACAGGAGCAAACCACTGTGCCTGGCAGGAATTACTCTTTAAAAAGAGTTTATGTTGCTTGTATTCATTTGAGAAAAAATGAGTTGAAGAAATGGTAATTGTTGGTCAAAGAAGCCAAAAGATTTAAATAAGGTCTTGTGTGTGGGTATGTGTATGTGCATGTATTTATTGAAGAAAATAAGTTTCAATTTGAGAATTAGAAAATTGGATATTTCATTTTAATTATTTATTTAAAGAGTAGAGTGTTCTTCCATTATTGAATCTTCTTTTATCCCACCAAATGGCTTAACCTAATTTGCGCTGCCTATTTTGGTTAAGAAACAGGGAAACACCCTAAAATCTGTGATAATTTTCAAAATACAATTTTAAGAAGCTTTGCGCTTACATAAATCACAAGAAATACAGCTGGAAATCATTTCACTTTTCTTGCTGTAAATTTTTTTAGTGGGTTTGTGACAGTATAAATTTTCTTGCTAGATGCTAATGATACATTGTATTATCTGTATTAGGAATTAAATATTTAATAGGAATAGTGAATAAATTGATCTGCTCTCATGCTGTTATCTAAGATCTTATGCTACCATTACATTCCTTTCTGTAGTCGTATCTCATATTTGAAAGGTCTCATGTTGTAAATATTTGACTTGCTGTAAAATTATACAAGATAAAAAATGTAGAGTTTTATTTTTCTTCATCTAGAATGCACAGAATAACTGCGTAAGGAATGGGTGCATAGGGCTTCTTTTCCTTTTAAATTTGTACTGCTAAATACACCAAGGAAATTGACATCAAAACCAAATTCAAGGACTTCCACAGACATTTCAGGTCAATTTTAGTTCCAAACCGAAGAAATCTTTTAAAAGTTCTTATATAGCCCAGTTTTCTTTTCTTGATGAAATGTTAACTAGACACCTGGTTAGTCAGCTTTTATTTTGACCCCACAGTTTTTTTTTTGAGACGGATTCTCACTCTGTTGCCCAGGTTGGAGTGCAATGGTGTGATCTCGGCTTACTGCAACCTACGCCTCCTGGGTTCAAGCGATTCTCCTGCCTCACCTTCCTGAGTAGCTGAGATTACAGGCGCCTGCCACCACGCCCCGCTAATTTTTGCATTTTTAGTAGGGACAGGGTTTCACCATGCTGGCCAGGCTGGTCTCGAACTCCCGACCTCAGGTGATCCGCCTGCCTCGGCCTCCCAAAGTGCTGGGATTACAGGGGTGAGCCACCGTGCCCGGGCCCCACACTTTGTTTTTATGTTAGGGCAGTTGGAGGAACTGAACTTTGATCCTGATCCTTTATATACTCCCATGGTGAAACTTGAGCCCATTTTACTTAACACAATATATCCGTGCATTAGGAAAACTTGGTAGAGAAGATTATATGCAGATATAAAATATCTAAACTCATTTGTTATGAACCAACGATAATGAGGGAAAACTTGGACATCCACATACAGATTTTCTTGAATTAAAGAAAAAAACCAGACACTGACAAAGGAGAGCTGAACTGATAAATGGTACCCTGAAAACTGCAGAAATGAGGGAAAGAGGCAGTGGGCCACAAAGAACTTTGTCCTTTTCAGAGATCCCCAGAGAAGCCCTGCCCCCTTCCCCCCACCCCCTGACAGAATGTTGTGTTTCAAAGAATGAGCAGATTAATGGATATCAAGTTGTGTGGCCTGAGCTGAGGATAAAGAATAATTTGCCTGAGGAGTTACAGTACTGGCTGGATCACTACAGGCCTTCTACTTGGAATATCTTCCCATGAAAGTAAAAGGAATATAACTAAGGAAGATTAAAGTTGTTGCTGTTGGAAGGAAGACATACTAAAGAAACTGCCGAAGGCCAGGAGAGAAGCAGGAAGAGAAACACGGCTTGAAGTTCTGTAAGAATCAGAGTTGGGCAAGAACTGCCAATAAGGGAGCCAGCGTAGATCTGAGTACTAAACACCTGAGCCTCCGAGGGTTTGTGTGCGAGGGAGAGCTCTGCTGATGGACATAGGCCCAGAATCATTAACTGATTTATTTGGGCCATGTCACTGGTGGCATTATTAAAAGACTCTGCCAACATCCTGCTTTATGGAAAAACCAAGTGGCCTTGGAAGAGGCTAAGATAAAGTTTCAAACTTGGGCTCCACAGAAGTGGAACTTAAGGCTGGGGCTAGTACCAGGACCTTCATGTATCAGGTTAGAGATTTTGATGCTTTTGGTGATTTTTGTGCCAAGCATGTACTGTCACCTGGGATCAATCTATTACTCTTTCTATGAAATAATTATTCCAAAGAGGCTGACAGTCCAGGGAGGAGATAGCCCAGTGGAAGGACTGTCCTACTTGTTACTTATGCAAGGCCAGAAGCACCTGGTTCATCTGAAGGTGAAGAGAAACCATTTTGTGAATAACTTTCCAGTCTACAGTTACCACAATGGCCTCCTGGGGCAAGAATCGCCTTTCATCTCACATGACTGCCACTATGAAGGCTACATAGAAGGAGTGTCAGGTTCTTTTGTTTCTGTCAACATCTGTGCAGGTCTCAGGGGCACATCCTCCTGATTAAGGAGGAAAAATCTTACAGCATTGAGCCCATGGACTCTTCAAGACGGTTTGAACATGTGTTATACACCATGGCACATCAAGCGTGAGTCTCCTGTGGTGTCTACTAGCTGGCAACAAGGGAGCAGGAAGCCTCATGATCTACAGGCACTGTCCTACTTGTGGTCACACAAAAAGTACGTGGAGATGTTTGTCGTGGTCAACAACCAGCGGTTCCAGATGTGGGGCAGTAACGTCAATGAGACGGTCCAGACAGTAGTGGATGTCATTGCTCTGGCCAACAGCTTCACTAGGGGAATAAACACAGAGGTGGTGCTGGCTGGAATGGAGATTTGGACCGAGGGGGACCTAATAGATGTCACAGTGGACTTGCAAATCACACTCAGGAATTTCAATCACTGGAGACAAGAGATGCTCTTCCATCGTGCAAAACACGATGTTGCCCACATGATCGTTGGGCATCACCCTGGACAGAATATGGGCCAGGCCTTTCTCAGTGGTGCCTGCTCAAGCGGTTTTGCGGCAGCTGTTGAATCCTTCCATCATGAAGATGTGCTGTTGTTTGCAGCCCTGATGGCCCATGAGCTCGGGCACAACCTGGGTATTCAGCACGACCACTCGGCCTGCTTTTGTAAAGATAAGCACTTTTGCCTCATGCATGAAAATATCACAAAAGAAAGTGGCTTCAGCAGCTGCAGCTCTGACTACTTCTACCAGTTCCTTCGAGAACACAAAGGGGCCTGCCTATTTAACAAGCCACGGCCCAGGGGCCGCAAGCGTAGGGATTCTGCCTGTGGAAATGGTGTGGTGGAGGACACGGAGCAGTGTGACTGTGGTTCTCTATGTCAGCATCATGCATGCTGTGATGAAAACTGTATACTGAAGGCGAAAGCAGAGTGCAGTGATGGTCCATGTTGTCATAAGTGTAAATTTCACCGTAAGGGATATCCTTGCTGTCCTTCTAGTCGTTCCTGTGATCTCCCAGAATTTTGCAATGGTACATCTGCATTATGCCCCAACAACAGGCATAAGCAAGATGGCTCAAAATGTCATACAATTTACGAGTGCCTTAAAGTTCATTGTATGGACCCTAATAATCAGTGCTTACAATTATATGGATATGGTGCAAAATCAGCCTCACAAGAGTGTTACAATTCAATGAACAGCAAAGGGGACCAATTTGGAAACTGTGGCATTTCTACCAGTCCTGGGTCACAATATGTTCGGTGTTCAGATGGTAATATATTTTGTGGGAAACTTATATGTTCAGGTATTACAGGCTTACCAAAAATCAATCTCCAACATACAATGATTCAGGTCCCTCAGGGAGATGGCTCATGTTGGAGCATGGATGCCTATATGAGTACTGACATTCCTGATGAAGGAGATGTGCACAATGGCACTTACTGTGCACCAAACAAAGTCTGCCTGAATTCCGCCTGCACAGATAAAACCCCAGTGATTTCTGCCTGCAACCCAGAAAAAACGTGTAATGGGAAGGGAGTTTGTAATGATTTAGGGCACTGCCACTGTAATGAAGGGCATGCCCCCCCTGACTGTGTTACTGCAGGAAGTGGAGGTAGTGTGGACAGTGGCCCTCCTGGTAAGCTAGGTGGGACACCTTCAGGAGAAGGTGAAAATCACAATATGACTCATTCCAGACGTGAAGAACATGCTGTAGACATGATGATATTATCATTCATTATACTTTTTATAATATTATTATTAAGTACAATTATTTGATCTGCTTGCTTAAAAAATCACCAGAGGCTGCCCCGGCAGAAGCTCCTCCAGCAGTGGCTCCACCACCGGCCCCAGAAATAAAGCCAGAAGCAGCAGAAGTGGCCACAGAAGAAAAAGAAGAGAAGGAGGAAGAAAAAGAAGAGGAGGAGGAGGAAGAAGAGGAGGAAGAATCAGATTCCTAAGGTTAGAAATAGGGAGATGAAGCCAAGTATATCAAACTCCTCAAGTACTGAGTGGGAATGAGATGTTTGGTGAAGTAGAAATAGATAGCTTTAGTGGCTCTGACTCAGATATACTGATGTAGAAGGAAGGATTCTTTCACTTTTATTATTTATTTTGGTAATTAAATTTACATTAATTTAATATGTTAAATATTTTAGTACCTTTTGCTTTTTCACATTTCATTTGAACCATTAACATGCATCTTTGGACATCAATGTCCTTGTCTTTTTGGCCCAATTGTTTTAGTCACCAGAAACTTTTTCAGGACATGCTATCTTCTATTTGTTTGACATACAGAATCATATGTACCTGAATTTATTACTAACTCTGGGATTTTCATTTTAAGTAACAACTACCTATTATGTGAGGACAGTTGTTTATGTGATTGGTTGTTCTAACTTGCCCTATAAATGTGCATTCATCAAAGGAGAAGTTTTTAAATCCAAAAACAAATAAAACCCGATTCATATTAGACAACTCTTCAGGTTCCACATGGTATAGTTACTGAG